TGGCATGTCTGTTTCAAAACATCTCCTGTACCCCATAAATACATACACCTACTATGTACCCACAAAAATTAAAAAACAAACAAACAAAAATCCAATCAAAAGACGTTCAGCTCAAAACAAAACCTCATGCATGTGTTACTCATAGGGAGAACCTTATATCATTAAGAAAAGGTTAAGTTACATTTAGTATAATTTATTTAAGAAAACAAGGAGGTTGGCCTGTTGTACCGCGGTGGCTCACGCCTGTAATCCTAGCACTTTTGGAGGCCGAGGTGGGCGGATCACGAGGTCAAGAGATCGAGACCACTCTGGGCAACATGGTGAAACCCCATCTCTACTAAAAATACAAAAATTAGCTGGGCATGGTGGCGGGCGTCTGTAGTCTCAGCTACTCGGGAGGCTGAGGCAGGAGAATCGCTTGAACCTGGGAGGCGGAGGTTGCAGTGAGCTGGGATCATGCCACTGCACTGTAGCCTGGGCGACAGACAGAAATTCAGTCTCAAAGAAAGAGAGAGAGAGAGAGAGAGGAAGGAAGGCAGGCAGGAAGGAAGCTTGTACAATGTTTCCTTCTCAAAGCAGACACTTGAACATATCTTAGGTTTCTGGTAACTAGTTTCAGCTGTCTCGATAGACCTGATAAGTCAGTATTTTAGTTAATATGTAGTAAAGTTCTGAGAGTACTCTAACCAACTTCCTTGTTTTTAACTCTCTCCCAGGGTATTTGTCTATTAATTTCAGCTTTGTTTGCTCTTAAATTTAAAAATATGTATTTGGCTTCTGAGTTCTGTTTTCTCTCTCAGTTGCATTGCTTGATTTGGGTGCCTCTATTTTTCCAATAATTCTTTATTATAATAGTGCTACTGTTTGCTAAAGCATACGTGGTCAAAACCCAATTCCCTGCAGAGCTGAAAAGAGCTCAGAGAAGTAAGGTGGTGGACGACCCACTGAAATGTTCCAGTTTCAGACTGCATGTGTCACACCCTTGCTGAAATACAATTCGTTTTCTTTAATTTCCATGTGAAGTGCACTTCTAAGAACTAACCTTTAGTCACTGGGTGACTTTATGGGAGTAAAAGGAAGCTGTTATGAAATAGCTCTTATGGAACTGTTACAAGCTTTCAAGCATTCAAAGGTCTAAATGAAAAAGGCTAAGTATTATTTCAAAAGGCAAGTATATCCTAATATAGCAAAACAAACAAAGCAAAATCCATCAGCTACTCCTCCAATTGAAGTGATGAAGCCCAAATAATTCATATAGCAAAATGGAGAAAATTAGACCGGCCATCTAAAAATCTGCCATTGGTGAAGTGATGAAGAACATTTACTGTCTTATTCCGAAGCTTGTCAATTTTGCAACTCTTGGCTGCCTATGGATTTCTGTGGTGCAGTGTACAGTTTTAAATAGCTGCCTAAAGTCGTGTGTAACTAATCTGGTAAGTCTCACAATCTAATATTTGTCTTTGCAGCTGGTGTTTACTACCTCCTTCTTCATTTCAGGGCCAGCAGCTTGACCTTGGCACACCACATAATCTGAGTGAACCGGTAAGTAATTTCTTCAGTTGTCAAGAATATTACACTCACCATTGTCTGTTATTGTCTCTTGCAGTGTATCCAAGGATGTCACTTTTGGAACTCTGTAGATCAGAAAAACTGTGCTTTAAAGTGTGTAAGTATTAATTAGATTTCTATTTTGATACTATTTTAAGTAGTCTTTTTTTTTTTCTATGCAGAATGATACTTATGCCACCGTTTGTGAGGTGAGTTGGCAATCACAAAAAAGATGTAATCAGCCCTGACTGTCATGCTCCCTGTCTTCCACAGCGGGAGTCGTGTGAGGTTGGCTGTAGCAGCGCGGAAGGTGCATATGAAGAGGAAGTACTGGGTAAGAGGACACACACGACTTTTAAAAAATAGGCGTGGTGAGTGAAATCTTGTTTTTTCCCCAGAAAATGCAGACCTACCAACTGCTCCCTTTGCTTCTTCCATTGGAAGCCACAATATGACATTACGATGGAAATCTGCAAACTTCTCTGGAGTAAAATACATCATTCAGTGGAAATATGCACAACTTCTGGGAAGCTGGACTTATACTAAGGTATGAAAGGCTGCCTTTGTACCTCAACCCAGTAATGCTGATGATTGATCACTCCTTGATCTAGACTGTGTCCAGACCGTCCTATGTGGTCAAGCCCCTGCACCCCTTCACTGAGTACATTTTCCGAGTGGTTTGGATCTTCACAGCGCAGCTGCAGCTCTACTCCCCTCCAAGTCCCAGTTACAGGACTCATCCTCATGGAGGTATGGTGTGCACACATTTCTTATGAAAGGACTCTGCTCATTATGTCACCATTATCTCTTCCAGTTCCTGAAACTGCACCTTTGATTAGGAATATTGAGAGCTCAAGTCCCGACACTGTGGAAGTCAGCTGGGATCCACCTCAATTCCCAGGTGGACCTATTTTGGGTTATAACTTAAGGCTGATCAGCAAAAATCAAAAATTAGATGCAGGGACACAGAGAACCAGTTTCCAGTTTTACTCCACTTTACCAAATACTATCTACAGGTAAGAATTAAGTGATACAGAGGAAAATGTAAAAACACGTCTCTCCAAATTGTTTTTGGAATAGGTTTTCTATTGCAGCAGTAAATGAAGTTGGTGAGGGTCCAGAAGCAGAATCTAGTATTACCACTTCATCTTCAGCAGGTATGGGTCAGGCTTCTTCCTTTAGCTACACATACCTGTCTGCAAATTGTGTTGTTTTTTTCAGTTCAACAAGAGGAACAGTGGCTCTTTTTATCCAGAAAAACTTCTCTAAGAAAGAGATCTTTAAAACATTTAGTAGATGAAGCACATTGCCTTCGGTTGGATGCTATATACCATAATATTACAGGTCAGTATGATAAGGATAAATGATTCCTTAGTATAATGTGTGTGCACTTGCATGGCTCTTCTAGGAATATCTGTTGATGTCCACCAGCAAATTGTTTATTTCTCTGAAGGAACTCTCATATGGGCGAAGAAGGCTGCCAACATGTCTGATGTATCTGACCTGAGAATTTTTTACAGAGGTTCAGGATTAATTTCTTCTATCTCCATAGATTGGCTTTATCAAAGAATGTATTTCATCATGGATGAACTGGTTAGTCCGAGAAGTTAAAGAGGAATAGTGATTAATCCTACCGGTATATTTTTTATTTTTTTAGGTATGTGTCTGTGATTTAGAGAACTGCTCAAACATCGAGGAAATTACTCCACCCTCTATTAGTGCACCTCAAAAAATTGTGGCTGATTCATACAATGGGTATGTGTTAGCCTTGTAAAGATGAATTCTCTATCTCATGAGGTTTCTTTTGTTCCTGTGTCAGGTATGTCTTTTACCTCCTGAGAGATGGCATTTATAGAGCAGACCTTCCTGTACCATCTGGCCGGTGTGCAGAAGCTGTGCGTATTGTGGAGAGTTGCACGTTAAAGGACTTTGCAATCAAGCCACAAGCCAAGCGAATCATTTACTTCAATGACACTGCCCAAGTCTTCATGTCAACATTTCTGGATGGCTCTGCTTCCCATCTCATCCTACCTCGCATCCCCTTTGCTGATGTGAAAAGTTTTGCTTGTGAAAACAATGACTTTCTTGTCACAGATGGCAAGGTCATTTTCCAACAGGATGCTTTGTCTTTTAATGAATTCATCGTGGGATGTGACCTGAGTCACATAGAAGAATTTGGGTTTGGTAACTTGGTCATCTTTGGCTCATCCTCCCAGCTGCACCCTCTGCCAGGCCGCCCGCAGGAGCTTTCGGTGCTGTTTGGCTCTCACCAGGCTCTTGTTCAATGGAAGCCTCCTGCCCTTGCCATAGGAGCCAGTGAGTGCTCTGTCCCCAGTGTGGTTACTGGCATTTATGGAGAATCCTTGGTTTGCCCTTGCAGATGTCATCCTGATCAGTGATATTATTGAACTCTTTGAATTAGGCCCTTCTGCCTGGCAGAACTGGACCTATGAGGTGAAAGTATCCACCCAAGACCCTCCTGAAGTCACTCATATTTTCTTGAACATAAGTGGAACCATGCTGAATGTACCTGAGCTGCAGAGTGCTATGAAATACAAGGTTTCTGTGAGAGCAAGTTCTCCAAAGAGGCCAGGCCCCTGGTCAGAGCCCTCAGTGGGTACTACCCTGGTGCCAGGTGAGAAAATGTTCTGGATTTAGGGAGTGACTATGTTTCTTTTAATTTCTTTTTTACTAAACAGCTAGTGAACCACCATTTATCATGGCTGTGAAAGAAGATGGGCTTTGGAGTAAACCATTAAATAGCTTTGGCCCAGGAGAGTTCTTATCCTCTGATATAGGAAATGTGTCAGGTAAACCCCAAGTCCTCTGTTCACTTGAATGAAAATAACTGCTAATCATTCACTTTATTTTGAGACATGGATTGGTATAACAACAGCCTCTACTACAGTGACACGAAAGGCGACGTTTTTGTGTGGCTGCTGAATGGGACGGATATCTCAGAGAATTATCACCTACCCAGCATTGCAGGAGCAGGGGCTTTAGCTTTTGAGTGGCTGGGTCACTTTCTCTACTGGGCTGGAAAGACATATGTGGTGAGTTAAAGCATGGCATTCTGGATGCTCTACCATTAACTGGCCATACAATTATGTTTTTTAGATACAAAGGCAGTCTGTGTTGACGGGACACACAGACATTGTTACCCACGTGAAGCTATTGGTGAATGACATGGTGGTGGATTCAGTTGGTGGATATCTCTACTGGACCACACTCTATTCAGTGGAAAGCACCAGACTAAATGGGGAAAGTTCCCTTGTACTACAGACACAGCCTTGGTTTTCTGGGAAAAAGGTGACAAATTAAAAGATCTGATCATTTAGTAATGGTTTATTTTCTTACCTTACTTTCTACTTAGGTAATTGCTCTAACTTTAGACCTCAGTGATGGGCTCCTGTATTGGTTGGTTCAAGACAGTCAATGTATTCACCTGTACACAGCTGTTCTTCGGGGACAGAGGTAAGTAGAGTCCCTCAAAGGCAATTGATTGAAGAAACACACACTAATTGGTGTTATGTTTTAGCAGCACTGGGGATACCACCATCACAGAATTTGCAGCCTGGAGTACTTCTGAAATTTCCCAGAATGCACTGATGTACTATAGTGGTCGGCTGTTCTGGATCAATGGCTTTAGGATTATCACAACTCAAGAAATAGGTCAGAAAACCAGTGTCTCTGTTTTGGAACCAGCCAGATTTAATCAGTTCACAATTATTCAGACATCCCTTAAGCCCCTGCCAGGTACAGTATTTCATTCCTGCTTACCCTACTCCCTCCTATTTCTTTTTTTTGTTTCATCCTGTAGGGAACTTTTCCTTTACCCCTAAGGTTATTCCAGATTCTGTTCAAGAGTCTTCATTTAGGATTGAAGGAAATGCTTCAAGTTTTCAAATCCTGTGGAATGGTCCCCCTGCGGTAGACTGGGGTGTAGTTTTCTACAGTGTAGAATTTAGTGCTCATTCTAAGGTATGGTGTTGGTTCTAGTAACTTTCATTTCCTGAGAAAATAATGTTTTCTGTTTATATTTTAGTTCTTGGCTAGTGAACAACACTCTTTACCTGTATTTACTGTGGAAGGACTGGAACCTTATGCCTTATTTAATCTTTCTGTCACTCCTTATACCTACTGGGGAAAGGGCCCCAAAACATCTCTGTCACTTCGAGCACCTGAAACAGGTACAGGGGTTAAAATCTGTCTTTTTTCTTAATTTTCTGCTCTACCTGTGCCTCTACTTTTCAGTTCCATCAGCACCAGAGAACCCCAGAATATTTATATTACCAAGTGGAAAATGCTGCAACAAGAATGAAGTTGTGGTGGAATTTAGGTGGAACAAACCTAAGCATGAAAATGGGGTGTTAACAAAATTTGAAATTTTCTACAATATATCCAATCAAAGTATTACAAACAAAACATGTGAAGACTGGATTGCTGTCAATGTCACTCCCTCAGTGATGTCTTTTCAACTTGAAGGCATGAGTCCCAGATGCTTTATTGCCTTCCAGGTATGAGAGAGAAAACAGAAGATATGAGAGTCACTGAATGCAATTTTTGTTTCCTTTTCTTTAGGTTAGGGCCTTTACATCTAAGGGGCCAGGACCATATGCTGACGTTGTAAAGTCTACAACATCAGGTATTTGTTTTCTAAAATCTGTGCAAATAATATGCATATTATCTACATGTTTTTTTGCTTTCAGAAATCAACCCATTTCCTCACCTCATAACTCTTCTTGGTAACAAGATAGTTTTTTTAGATATGGATCAAAATCAAGTTGTGTGGACGTTTTCAGCAGAAAGAGTTATCAGTGCCGTTTGCTACACAGCTGATAATGAGATGGGATATTATGCTGAAGGGGACTCACTCTTTCTTCTGCACTTGCACAATCGCTCTAGCTCTGAGGTATTTCACTATGTAATTCTTCCGAAATAAAGCTTCTTGGCTGTGTTCTCTACCTGTTGTTAAGCTTTTCCAAGATTCACTGGTTTTTGATATCACAGTTATTACAATTGACTGGATTTCAAGGCACCTCTACTTTGCACTGAAAGAATCACAAAATGGAATGCAAGTATTTGATGTTGATCTTGAACACAAGGTGAAATATCCCAGAGAGGTGAAGATTCACAATAGGAATTCAACAATAATTTCTTTTTCTGTATATCCTCTTTTAAGGTATGTAAATGCAAGTATTTTTTTATATTGTGTTAAGTTGGGGGGACTTTTTTTTCCTCTATAGTCGCTTGTATTGGACAGAAGTTTCCAATTTTGGCTACCAGATGTTCTACTACAGTATTATCAGTCACACCTTGCACCGAATTCTGCAACCCACAGCTACAAACCAACAAAACAAAAGGAATCAATGTTCTTGTAATGTGACTGAATTTGAGTTAAGTGGAGCAATGGCTATTGATACCTCTAACCTAGAGAAACCATTGATATACTTTGCCAAAGCACAAGAGATCTGGGCAATGGATCTGGAAGGCTGTCAGTGTTGGAGAGTTATCACAGTACCTGCTATGCTCGGTAAGATGCTGATGTATGTGCACAGATATTTGTTTGTTCTTTATATTCCTTATGTTTTTAACAGCAGGAAAAACCCTTGTTAGCTTAACTGTGGATGGAGATCTTATATACTGGATCATCACAGCAAAGGACAGCACACAGATTTATCAGGCAAAGAAAGGAAATGGGGCCATCGTTTCCCAGGTGAAGGCCCTAAGGAGTAGGCATATCTTGGCTTACAGTTCAGTTATGCAGCCTTTTCCAGGTAATAAAGTCACATTCGTAATCAGCTTGTTCTTTCTTAGAGAATCTCCTTGTGCTTCCCACAGAGAGAAGGGAAAAGGAAAAATTTTGAAAGGCACCAGAGCATTCTGTTCTTCTTAACAAGGGCTGCATTCAAGATACACTAATCACAGCTGGACCTGCTCGGGTTTTATCAGAGCTTAATTGACCTGGGTAAAGAGAAGTGCCCAACCCCAGCCCACTCCAGCCGTCGTGTCCCACCTAAGTGGGGTGGGGGGACTGAAAAGAACCTGTGAAGTTCACAGTCGAAAAGCAAAGCAAAAACCCACTTGAAGTTAACTGAGATCTAATCTAAGACTATAAAATGCCTCCCCTTCCCCTACACCTTACCACCGCATTACTAAAGGCCCATTTACAGCAGTTGCTTTCACCCAGTACAGCATATTCAGCTATCAAGAAAAAATTACAAGGCATACTAAAAGGCATAAAACACAGATTGAAGAGATAGAGGAACTATCACAATCATTTAAATATGGCAGGGATGTTAGAATTATCAGACTGAGAATTTAAAACAACTATGATTAATATGCTAGGGGCTCTAATGGATAAAGTAGTCAGTATACAAGAACAGATGGTCAATGTGAGCAAAGATATGGATATTTGAGGAAAAAAAAGAAATGTTAGAGATAAAAACACTGTAACATGTGAGGAATGTTTGATGGGCTTAATAGTAGACTGGATGTGGCTGAGGAAGGAATCTCTGAGCTTGAAAATATCTCAGTAGAAACCTGCAAAACTATAAAGGTAAAAAAAAAAAAAAAAAGGAAAAAAACCGAAACAGAATATTCAAGAACTGTGGGGAAACTACACAAGGTGTAAGATAGGTATAATATGAATACTAGAAAAAGAAGAGAGAAAGGAACAGAAGAAATATTTGGAGGAAATATTTGAAAAATAATGACTGATAATTTCCCCAAATTAATGTCAGATACCAAACTACAGGTATGGGAAGCTCAAAGAATACCAAGAAGGATAAATGCCAAAATCTACACTAGGCCTATCATATTCAAACTGCAGAAAACCAAAGATAAAGAAAAAAAATTCTGAAAGAAGCCAGAGGAAAAAATACTTAACCTATAGAGGAACAAAGATAAGAATTATATCCAACTTCTCCTCAGAAACTATATAAGCAAGAAGAGAGAAAAGTAAAATATTTAAAATGTTGAGAGAAAAAAACACTAACCTAGAATTCCATACCCTGTGAAATTATCCTTCAAAAGAGAAGGAGCAATAAAGACATTCTCAGACAAAAATTGAGAGAATTTGTTATCAGTAGACCTGCTTTGGAAGAAATGTTAAAAGAAGTTCTTTAGAAAGAAGAAAAATGATATAGATCAGAAATGCAGATCTACATAAAGAAAGGAAGAGCATTAGAGAATAAATAAGTGAAAGTAAAGTAAAAGTTTTTCTTTTTCTTAACTGACCTAATGGATAATAGTTTGTTCAAAATAGTAATAGCAATAACATATTCAATTATATCCACTTATGTATGTATGTGTGCATATATATATGTGTATATTTATATTTATATTAAGCAAAATGAATCACAGCAGTGACACAAGGGATAGAAAAGAGGACTTGGGAGTATTTTGTTATTATAAGGTACTGCAAACCTGTGAAGTGGTATAGTGTTGTTTGAAGGTGGACTTGGATTAGTTGTAAATATACATTGCAAATTCAAGGGCAAATCACTGAAAAATATTTTTAGAAAAGTATAACTGATTCCCAAGAAAGGAGAGTAAATAGAATCATTTAGAATGCTCAAATAAAACCACAAAAGTCAGAAAAAAAGTGGAAGACAAAAGTAGGAACAAAGAACAAGGGCAACAAATGAAAAATAATAACAAATATGGTAGATCTTAATTTAACTATATTAGTAGTCACTTTGAACATCAGTGGTCTAAATACACCAACTAAAAGACAGAAGTTGTTTGAGTGGATCAACAAACAGACTCAACTATACATTGTCTATAAGAAACCCACTTTAAATATAAAGACACATCATATAGATCAAAAGTAAAGGGATGGAGATAGTATATCATGCTATCGCTAATCAAATGAAAGAAGAAACAATTTCAGACAGCAGACTTCAGAGCAAGGAAAGTTATAAGGGATAAAGAGGGACATTACATAATGATAAAGGGATCAGTTCTCCAAGAAGATGTAATAATCCTTAATGCATATATCTCTAACAACAGAGCATCAAAATACATGAGGCAACAACTGATAGAACTGCAAGAAACAGATGAAGCCACTATCACCATTGAAGACTTCACGACATCTATCAGAAATGGGCAAATCCAGCAGAAAAAAAATCACTAAGGATATACTGATGAACTCAATAACACCATCAATTAATTGGCTGTAATGGACATCTATCTACTATTAATAATTTTTCCAACAACAGCAGAATAAACATTCTTCTCAAGCTCACATGGAACATTCACCAAGACAGAACATAAAATACACTTCAACAAATTTAAAAGAATAGAAATCATACAATATCTGTCCTCAGACTACAATGCCATTTAACTAGAACTCAATAACTGAAAGATAGCTGGAAAATCTCAGAACACTTGGAGATTAAACAACGTATTTCTAAATAACAAATGGGTAAAAGAAGAAATCTCAAATTAAAAATATTTTGAACTAAAAATGAAAACAAAACATCAAAACTTACGGGAATCAGTAAAATCAGTGCTTAGAGGGAAGTTTACAGCACTGACTGCATGTATTAAAAAAATAGATCTAAAATTATTTAAGCTTTTACTTTAGGAAACTAGAAAAAGAAGAGTAAATTAAGTCCCAAATAATAATAAGAAACAAAACTAAAACAAAAGAAAAAATAAAAAGGAAGTATAGTAGAAATCAATGAAATTGAAACAGGAAATCAATAGAGAAAAATCAATGAAGCCAAAAACTGGTTCTTTGAAAAGATAAATAAAATTGATAAGCCTCTAGCCAGGCTAAGAAAAAAAGAGAGTGGATGCAAATTGCTAATAGTAGAAATGAAGGCGGGGACATCTCTGTAGAACCCATGGAGATTAAAAGGATAATCAAGGAATACTATTAACAACTCTATGCTCACAAATTTAATAACCTAGATGAAATGGACCAATTCTTTTAAAGACACAATATGCCAAAACTCACAGAAGAAGAAATAGACAATCTGAATATGTCCACATCTATTAAATAAGTGGAATCAATAATTAATAGCCTTCTGAAATAGAAAGCACCTGGGCCAGATGGATTCAATGATGCATTCTATCAAACATTTATGGGAAAATTATACCATCTCTACAATGTCTTTCAGAAAATTGAACCAGAGGGCCTACTTCCAATTAGGCCAATGAATGAGTTTATTCTAGGCCAGAATTACCCTAAAACCAAAACTAGACAAATATATTACAAGAAAAGAAAATTTTAGACCGGTGTCTCTCTTGAATATTGCAAGAATTGCAAAAGTCCTGAACAAAATATTAGCAAATCAAATCGAGCAATATATTAAAATAGTTTTATATCACAGTCAAGTGGGATTTATCCCAGCTATGCAAGTTTGAGTCAACATTTGAAAATCAATTAATGTAGTCCACTATATCAACAGACTAAAGAGGAAAAATCAGGCGGTCACATTGATAGATGCAGAAAATGCTTTTGACAAAATTCAACACGGATTCAGGATGAAAAATCCTCAGCAAACTAAGAATAGGGGTAACTTCCTTGAGAAAGAACATGTATAAAAAAACTTGTTGTTAACATCATTACTTAATAGTGAGAAATTAGAGGCTTTCTCACTAAATCAGAAACAAGGTAAGGATGTTCCCTCTCCCAATTTCTTTTCAACACTGCAGTGGAAGTCACAGCATGCAACAATACAAGAAAAGGTATACAATACAAGAAAAGGTATACTGATTGGGAATGAAGAAATAACGCTGTCTTTGTTCACAGATGACATGATCATCTATGTAGAAAATCTGAAAGAATTGACAAAAAGACTCCTGGAACTCATAAGTGATTATAGCAAGTTTGCAGGACACGAGGTTAATATACTAAACTCAATCACTTTCCTGTATACCAGCAATGGACAAGTGGAATTAGAAATTAAACACACAGTATCATTTACATTAACACCCACAGAAAATGAAATACTTAGGTATAAATCTAACAGCATATGCACAAAAATCTATATGAGAAAAACTATAAAACCCTGATGAAAGAAATCAAAGTGCTAAATAAGTATAGAGATATTCCATGTCATAGATAGGAAGACTCAATATTGTCAAGATGTCATTTCTTCTCAACTTATCTATAGATTCAATAAAATCCCAATGAAAATCCCAGCTAAAGTTATTTTGTAGATATTAACAAACTGATTCTAAAGTTTATATGGAGAGGCAAAAGACCTAGAATAGGTAGCTATCACAGTATTGAAGGAGAAGAACAAAGTTGGGGAAGGCTGATATCAACTATATGACATTCTGGGAAAGTAAAAAACTATGTAGACAGTAATAAGATCACTAGTTGCGAGAAGGCTGGGGGAAGAAGTGGCGAATAGACAGAGCAGAGAGGACTTTGAAGGCAGTGGAACTATTCTATGTGATACTATAATGGTGGATACAGCTCATTACACATTTGTCCAAACCCGTAAAATGTACAATACAAAACTGAACTCTAATGTAAACTATAGACTTTGGGTAATAATGATGTCATTGTAGGCTCATTGATTGTAACAAATGTACTACTTTGGTAGGGGTATTGATAATGGGGGAAAGTTATGCATGTGTGGAGAAAAGGAGTATCTGGGAAATCTTGGTACATTCCTCTCAATTTTGCTGTGAATCTAAAACTGACTAAAAAATAAAGTCTTACCAAAAAAAAAAGACGTCCATGCAGTATCTGAAGTTGAACGACACACACACATATCCTCCTCCCAGCCACATACACAAACACGCTCCAAAATGAAGTCCCAAGAGTGGCATGAGTTTTTTTTTTAAACTGGAACTCATTAAGAGTATGATTAATACTCATTATTTTCTTTAAAAAATGGAGTCTATTTTATGTTGCTAGTTTCTAGGTACATTATTAAGAATACTTTACCTCCATCTGCTGGAAATTTTAAGCAATTACAAGTTATCTTGGTCCTTTTTTTCTGAAGGTATTCAATTATCTTCAAAATGTATGGGATAAAAAAAAAAATGTAAGGGAAAAACCTGTCTTTCTGTCCTGAATAATGTTTCTGACACTTCAACATGTCATATTATATCAATTAAATAAAAGAACGACAAAATTACCAATGACTTTTGAATTAGATAATTGCTCTGA